CATTGGCGTCGATCAGGTTGTCCTTCAGGAAGCGGGGGTTCAACTCGGCGTCCTCGTAGTCGCCGTCGACGCCGCAGCTGCTCTCCGAGGAGCGTCCCCGGTAAGGGGGCCTGGATGCATCCCCCACGCTCGAGCCCGCGCCGTGCTGGGACTTTTTGCGCTCCATCTGCATGGCCTGGCTGCCCAGGGAGCTGATGCGGTCCGACACCTCTTTGTCGTTGACCTTCACCAGGCCGCGCTCGTGGTGAAACTCGACGTTCACGTAGAAGGGCTTCTCGGCGTCCGCCCCGGGCTGGCCATGGCCCTTGCGGATCCGCTCGAAGTTGGACCTGAGCGCCGCCACGCTGGCGGGGGGTCCCCGGTCGTCCCGTTCCCCCGACGCGGCTGCCCCGGGCCTGCGGGCGGTCCCGGGCCTGGCCTTACCCGGAGAACCCTCGCCGTCGGGCCGGGCCTCGGGCTCCTCGGCGGGCGGCGGGTCGGCTCCGTCGGCGGGCGCTGGCTGCGGGCGCGACGCGGACGCTCGGGGCTCGGAGGCGCCGTCGGGGGCCTGCGCCGCGCGCCGGAAGCCCCATCGCTGCCGGTCATAGCTCTTCTTTTCCTTGGCCAGCAACGTCTGCAGGTAGATCATGCGGAAGCGCTCCTGGTTCACCTCCTGCTCCAGGCGCCGAATGGAGGCCTTGCAGCGCTCCAGCTCCTGCTCGATGTCGCCCACTGAGCGCAGCTCCATGCGCGGGGGCTCTGAGTCCGGGAACTGCGCCTTCCACGCCTCCGCGAAGCCCACCGGGTCCACCATGGCGCGGCCGGCCTTACCTGCGCCGCCGGGCTGCGCGCGGGGCCCGTCTCAGCGGCGGCGCGGCGCCTCGCCAGCCCGGCCCCGGGCGCCGGGCGGCCCCCATGGCCCGCGCGGCGGCGGCGGCGGCGAACAATGCCCGCCCACTCCCTGGTGGCAGGTGAGGCGGAGCGGGGCGCTCGGCGCGCGGGGCGGGGCGCGCCGGGGGGAAGGGCGCGGGCTGCGCGCGCCGCTATTGTGTGCGGGGCTCCTCCGCACGGCGAGGCGCGGGCGCTGCTCTCCGCTCCGCCAGGCCGCCGCCAGACTCTGGCCACGGCCCGCGCGCTCCTCGCCTCTCGCTTCCGCACCGCCCCACAGCCCCGCCGCCGCCGTGCCGCCGCCGCCGCCGCCGCCTCCTCGGACGCTAAGCTCAGCCAGCCGGCTCTCGCCGCACTCCCGCCCGGCCCGCACTCTGCGCCGCAGGAAGGGGAGGGCCGGGGGGAGGTGGCCGCGGCGCGGATGACGGAGCCAGGCGGGCCTCTTAAAGGGGCCGCGCCGTGGGCACAGGGCGGGGGGGCCCCCTGGAGGCGGCTCCCCCATCGAGCCGCCACCCTCCCCCCGTCCCTGTGCCTTTTGGGAAACTGAGGCCCTAACAACAGCGAATTGGACTGTGCAACTCGCAGCCCAGGGGTCCCCCGTAAAAAAGACACCGGACTCCCTGGTCCATAAAGACCTTTCCAATACAGAGGTCTGGGCCAGTTCTGCAGTCCTGGAACAGGAACACTTGGCTCCCCTCCGGCCAGGAGGACTTCTCCGGCCAGTCCAGCCGCGTGTCCCCAAGCCCCACCACCTACCTCATGTTCCGGGACAAGAGCTGCTCTCTCTGGCAGAACTCGCAGCAGTCCTCCGACAGAAGCAACCTCCCCCCTCTGCCCCTACCACGCCGCAGTGCCATAAGCGTCACCGGCACTGCCCAGTCGTCGTGTCAGAGGCCACCATCGTGGGCATCTGCAAGACCAGGCAGATCTGGCCCAACGATGCGGAGGGCACCTTCCATGGAGACGCAGGTAAGTTCCTCACACCTCACAGCCTGGCCTCTAGAAATAATGACAGCTTTTTGGTCTCTTTTAGTGAGTGGTTTCTGCAGAGCTTCATTTGGAAAGGCCTCTGTAGTTGGGGAAAGATGGCCCATTCCCAGAACTCCTTGGAGCTTCCCATTAACATCAATGCCACCCAGATTACCACTGCCTATGGCCATCGGGCCCTGCCCAAGCTGAAGGAGGAGCTGCAGTCAGAGGACCTCCAGACGAGGCAGAAAGCCCTCATGGCCTTGTGTGACCTCATGCATGACCCCGAGTGTATCTACAAGGCCATGAACATAGGTGAGCGTGACACAGCACAGGTGACCATGACTGTTGGTTTGTTTGTTTTTTTTTTTTTTTCTAGGCTGTATGGAGAACCTGAAAGCTTTGCTGAAGGATAGCAACAGTATGGTGCGCATAAAGACCACCGAGGTGCTCCACATCACGGCAAGCCATAGCGTGGGCAGGTGGGATGCTGTTCTGGAAACCAGTGTGACGCACTTATGTCACTGTCCACCCTCCCTTCCCTAGATACGCCTTTCTAGAGCACGACATCGTCCTTGCCCTGTCCTTCCTGCTGAATGACCCCAGCCCAGTCTGCCGGGGGAACCTGTACAAGGCATACATGCAGCTGGTCCAGGTGCCTAGAGGTAGGCTTGCGTCCTGCACACAGATCTGTCGGGCCCGCCCTCAGTGCCCTTTCCTGCCTTGTAGGGGCCCAAGAGATCATCAGCAAAGGTCTGATTTCCTCACTGGTATGGAAGCTGCAGGTGGAGGTGGAGGAGGAGGAGTTCCAGGAGTTCATCCTGGACACACTGGTCCTCTGCCTGCAGGAGGATGCCACCGAGGCCCTGGGCAGCAATGTGGTGCTTGTCCTGAAGCAGAAGCTCCTCAGCGCCAACCAGAACATCCGCAGCAAGGCCGCCCGTGCGCTCCTTAATGTCAGGTGAGGCCTGGCCTAGGCTGGGTTTCTACCAACAGAGCCCCTCTCTGTTCCCTCTCTGCCCCAGCATATCTCGAGAGGGCAAGAAACAGGTGTGTCATTTTGACGTCATCCCCATCCTGGTCCATCTGCTGAAAGACCCAGTGGAGCATGTGAAGTCTAACGCTGCCGGTGCCCTGATGTTCGCCACAGTGATCACTGAAGGTGAGGCGGTGGGGGGTGCCGCAGGGAGGGAGACTACATCTGGATAATTTTTAAATTTTTGTAGAGATGGAATCTCATTATGTTGCCCAGGCTGGTCTTGAACTCCTGGGCAGGATACGAGGGTGGATGGAGAGGAGCCAGTTGAGGCCGGAAAGGCAGGAGATGAAGAGGCCAGGCCCAGGCCGGACTCAGCGAAGGTGCAAGAGCCCTGAGGGTGAGGGCATGTTGGTGTTTGGAACGCCTTGTGTTGGTGGCCTGCAGGGAAGTATGCGGCCCTGGAGGCACAAGCCATCGGCCTGCTCCTGGAGCTGCTGCACTCCCCCATGACCATAGCGCGCCTGAATGCCACCAAGGCCCTTACCATGCTGGCAGAGGCCCCCGAGGGCCGCAAGGCCCTGCAGACGCACGTGCCCACTTTCCGTGCCATGGAGGTGGAGACTTACGAAAAGCCTCAAGTGGCCGAAGCCTTACAGCGGGCAGCCCGGATCGCCATCAGTGTCATCGAGTTCAAACCCTGAGCCCTTCATTCACCTCTGTGAGTGAATAAATGTGCTAAGTCTCTTTATCTCGGGTCCGAATGGCACTTTCTGTTCCTGG